AAAAGAACTTCTGGCTCGCAGGAATGGCTTGAAATAGTGGCTACTATGGTTGCACCATAGGAAAAGTGGGGACAGGTGACAAGTGAGACTCAGTCCTCAGGGTGGAGACAGTCAGGGTAGGAGGGCTGGGGATAAGGGGTAGCTGGCGTGTGTGTGTATGTACTGGCATCGGGGTGGGGTGAGAGGGTGCAGAGGGAGGATAACCAGGGATAAGAAAAGAAACTACCAAGATTTTGGGTGTCCAGGAGCCTGCCTGAGGCCTGCTGAATATCTCCTATCCCTTCTTCTGTGGCCTTTATCCCTCCTCATTTTGCACCTTCAATTGCTCCCCAGTCACTTCTTCTCATCCATCTCTTTCACTCACTCCTGTTCTCCCATCCCATTAAGTACTCTGTACACCTAGGAGGCTTGTGAAACAGCTTAAATGCAATTAAGATAACCAGAGTGTATCCTCAGCCCTAAAAAAGTTACAGTCTAAGCTTTCTTCAAGGAAGGCTGTATCAACTGAAGAGAAGTAGATGCCTGCCTGCAGTTTAAGAAATAGGGGCCAGTGAGTTGGTGTTAACTCAGGACATTGGGAGGGACAGTATTTAGGACCAGGGATCAATGCCTGAAGGTTTCCCAAAGTGTGGACGAGACAACCTGTAAAACTTTGGATTCCCTGAGCAATCTTTTGATGACTAACTCCAGTGCGGAGTGTCAGGAGAGCGGGCAATCCGTCTTCAGTGGTTTTGGTCAGCAGGCCACAAACAGGGTTGACTATTCCCAGACGGGTCGTGAGTGGTACAAGATGAGTGATCCCTCCAGGGTGTGACTGTAGGGATGAGCTCGCCCTCAGTCCCAGACGTCGCGACTGTTGGCAGTGGATCAATTCACAACAGCCTGGCGTAGCTTCAATTTCGGCTCCGGAATCGCCCTTTGCTGTGTCATAGACCTGAGGCTGGACTGGACCGCTAGGCGCAGGACTGCAGGGCCGGCCGGGTGGGCGGGGCACACCCAGTGCGCATGCGCAGCACCCCGGCCCGGAAACAGCGCGGGGTCCGCTATGGCGGCGGCAGCCGAGGGCGTACTGGCGACCCGGAGTGATGAGCCCGCCCGAGGTACCCGGAATGGATGGGGAGGAAGCGTCCGGGGGACGCAGTGAAGGACTTGAAATTATGGCAGATGGAGAATGGAGCCGACTTGATGGAATGAAGGCAAGTGGAGGGATGTCGGAACAGGCTGCTTTGGCTGGATTAGCACCGGGTGTAGGCGGGACACTTAGTCATTCTCCCTTGGCCCAGACGATGCCGCCGTGGAGACAGCTGAGGAAGCAAAGGAGCCTGCTGAAGCTGACATCACTGAGCTCTGCCGGGACATGTTCTCCAAAATGGCCACTTACCTGACTGGGGAACTGACGGGTGAGGCGGGGTCTGGGTTGATTCGGGTGCGGAAAGACATTACATCTTCTGTTTAATTTTCAAGCCACCAGTGAAGACTATAAGCTCCTGGAAAATATGAATAAACTCACCAGCTTGAAGTATCTTGAAATGAAAGATATTGCTATAAACATTAGTAGGAACTTAAAGGACTTAAACCAGAAATGTAAGTAATAATATTTGTAATTAAACATGTTTTATAAACATGAAGTTTTTCTTTGTTTTTAAAGATGCTGGACTGCAGCCTTATCTGGATCAGATCAATGTCATTGAAGAGCAGGTAGCAGCTCTTGAGCAGGCAGCTTACAAGTTGGATGCATATTCAAAAAAACTGGGTAACCGTTTTTACTTCTGTTTTGATGTAATATAAAAGATGTAACTCTCCCTCATCCCTCACAGAAGCCAAGTACAAGAAGCTGGAGAAGCGATGAGAAACTTATTTCTATGGGACAGAGTCTTTTTTTTTTAATGTGGAAGAATGTCTTATAAAACCTGAATCCTGAGGCTGATGAATTGTGAAAATTCCTCAAAAGGAAATTATGCTGGTCATCACAGGAACATCTCAACGTTCGAGTAAACTGGAGGACTGTGGCTATTCCTGAACCTTCTTTGAGACAGAATCCCTCAGAATCTCACACTTATAACTTCCTACCTTTTACTTGAATGCTTTGCCATATTCAGGACAGAGACTCTCACAAAGTTCAGAAAACAGCTGGACTTACCAGTAAAATCAAATGAGAGGACCTATTTTCTCTGGTAGTGGTTGATTACTACATTATTTTCTTAAGTGGCTGGTTTTTTAGTTACTATGTAAATGGTCGTTTTTCTGTTAATGATGCTAATGTGTTGTAAACAAGATTCTAAATTTAAAAAGGAAAACAAAACAAACTTGTTCTTTGCAGCTTATCACCTTGTGAATGTCGGTAACTTACTTTTCCATAATATTGCAAATAACATAAAATCTTAAAATAATTCCAAGCTGAGTCTTCTAGATTGAGCAGAAATGGTGAAAGGAGTATTGATAACTTGGCGTATGTGATGGGCCCCTCTTGTTTATTTTCTATGTGAGTCACATTGACATGCGATCAGTTTGGGAAATGTGATGAAAACAAAGACTAGATGGGTATGTGTGTTTATGTGTTGGGTAGGGAGGTGACGATTGCCACTCATAAAATAAAGGATTTTATAAAATACCTTCCTACTGTGTATGTAGGATTTGGGGGGATCTTAGGGACCTAATCGACTTCTTTGCACACTAAAAACATCAGACAATGGGACATACTGACTGACCAGTCTAGGTTGAAAGATAGGCAGCCTTACCCAGAACACAACATTAGCAGCTGGGAAGGTGTCTGAGGTCCCCAATTACATATCCCAAAGAGTTTCTTACTTCTGTTTCTGTCATTTCCCCTCTGTTCCAGACAGTCATCATTTATCCTCTGTTCTTCCTGGACTGTTGCTGTGGTCTCTTCTCATCTTAACTGTCCCTTCCAACCACCCTCCACACTGCTGCCAGAGCAATCTTAAAAATGTAAACTGGCCCTATTACTCCTGCTTAGAACCCTGTAGTGACTTATCATGGCCTCTGAAAAATCTAGACTTTCATTATGCATACAAGTCCCTTGTGTTTTTTTGTTTGTTTATAGACAGGGTCTCTATTGTCACCCAGGCTGGAGTGTGGTGGTGTGATAATAGCTCACCTTGACCTCCTAGGCTCAACTGATCTTCCCACCTCAGCCTCCTGAATAGCTGGGACTACCAGCACGCTCCACCATGCCTTGCTAATTATTTTTTATACAGATGGAGTCTCACTATGTTGTCCAGGCTGGTCTTGAACTGGCCTCAAGTGATTCTCTTACCACAGCCTGCCAGAGTGCTGAGATTGTAGGCATGAACCACCGTGCCTAACATAAGGCCCCTATTTAAACATTTTTCTTAAATAAAAAACAAAAGAATTAAACTGTAACTCTACTATCTTAACATAGAATCAGTCTTACCCCTTCTTCCAACCCTTTTCCTTTTCCGTGCATGTATTGATCTATTTTTTTTTTTTTTTTGAGATGAAGTCTTGCTCTGTCGCCTGGGCTGGAGTGCAGTGGTGCGATCTTAGCTCACTGCAACCTCTGTTTCCTGGGTTCAAGCGATTCTCCTGCCTCAGCCTCCCGAGTAGTTGAGATTTACAGGTGCCCACCACCATGCCAGGCTAATTTTTGTATTTTTAGTAGAGACGGGGTTTCACCATGTTGGCCAGGCTGGTCTCGAACTCCTGACCCCAAATGATCCACCCACCTCGGCCTCCCAAAGTGCTGGGATTACAGGTGTGAGCCACCGCACCCAGCCATGTTGATCTATTTTTAAAAAGTTTTTATTTCCTGTTACACTGTGTTCAGCTATCTTCAGCCACCTTAAATTCCCATGGATGAGTTTTCATAAACTTTTTGAAAATAGATTTAGATTTACGGGAAAGTTGCAAAGATAATACAGAATTTAATGGATGAGTTTTTTTATTGATGTGTAATAGATGTATGTATTTTCAGAGTACAAGTGATAATTTAATACATGTATATAATGTGTAAATATTAAATCAAGAGTTATTGGGATGTCCTTCACCTTAATATTTATCTTGTCTTTA